CTTTACAACCCTACTTGGGGTCCCTTTCCCTCCTCGCTTGTGCCTGTGAGTTCCAAGAGGTGGAACTGGGGTGAGCAGAGCCCCCAGGTCTCCAGGAGCAGCTCCACCTCCTCACAGGTTACAGTCGCTTCCTCCTACCGAGGTTCTGCCTTCAACCCACTGCCCATGCCAGCTCCCTCAGGCCAGTCTCCCAGACTGTCCCTGGCTCCCTGCACCCTGGCTCCAGCTCCCTGCCCTGGAAAGAAGAAGTCCACCATCTGGTGAGGGTCTGCCACGCATCTGGGGTCTGCCATGCGTCTGCACTGAGGTTCTGCCACGAGTCTGCACTGAGGTTCTGCCATGCGTCTGGAGTCTGCCACGCGTCTGGGGTCTGCCACGCGTCTGGAGTCTGCCATGGGTCTGGGGTCTGCCATGTGTCTGGGATCTGCCGTGCGTCTGGGGTCTGCCACGCATCTGCACTGAGGTTCTGCCACGCGTCTGGGGTCTGCCACGCGTCTGGGGTCTGCCACGCGTCTGGGGTCTGCCACGCGCCTGCACTGAGCAGATATTCCAAGCACACCACCCCTTTCCAAAAGACGGCATACAGTGCATTTCTGTTCCTGCCCCTCACCCACATGGTTCCCCGCTTCCCAATTCCTTGGGGTCTGCTTAAGTCTCACTCTCTTTCCCCCATTCATACAGCCCCAAGGTCGCTCCCTCTGGGGCCCTTTCTTCCCCATTCTTCCCAGCAGCCCAAAGCTCTGGTGGGACAGGGGCAGCCCCTGGGGAGGGAGGAGAGGACCCAGGAACCCGGCTAGGAGGGTGGCCCACCCATTTCCAGTGTGACCTGTTCCCATTCCCCCATGTCTCCTCCCATCCCTCCCGCCACTCAGCTCAGGCTGATGAGAAGCAGAGCAACGGGTGTATCGGTGTTTTCTTTCCTGGTGGGGTAGTGGGGTGGGGCTGAGGAGAGAAAAGGGTGATTAGCGTGGGGCCCCGCCCTCTTTTGTCCTCTTCCCAGGTTCCCTGGCCCCTTCGGAGAAACGCACTTGGTTCGGGCCAGCCGCCTGAGGGGACGGGCTCACGTCTGCTCCTCACACTGCAGCTGCTGGGCCGTGGAGCTTCCCCAGGGAGCCAGGGGGACTTTTGCCGCAGCCATGAAGGGGGCACGCTGGAGGAGGGTCCCCTGGGTGTCCCTGAGCTGCCTGTGTCTCTGCCTCCTTCCGCATGTGGTCCCAGGTAAGTGATGGAGACAGCAGATGAGGCTGGCTGCTCTCTGCTTGCCTATTTTGGTTCACTCCAGGAACCACAGAGGACACATTAATAACTGGAAGTAAAACTGCTGCCCCAGTCACCTCAACAGGCTCAACAACAGCGACACTAGAGGGACAATCAACTGCAGCTTCTTCAAGGACCTCTAATCAGGACATATCAGCTTCATCTCAGAACCACCAGACTAAGAGCACGGAGACCACCAGCAAAGCTCAAACCGACACCCTCACGCAGATGATGACATCAACTCTTTTTTCTTCCCCAAGTGTACACAATGTGATGGAGACAGCTCCTCCAGATGAAATGACCACATCATTTCCCTCCAGTGTCACCAACACACTCATGATGACATCAAAGACTATAACAATGACAACCTCCACAGACTCCACTCTTGGAAACACAGAAGAGACATCAACAGCAGGAACTGAAAGTTCTACCCCAGTGACCTCAGCAGTCTCAATAACAGCTGGACAGGAAGGACAATCACGAACAACTTCCTGGAGGACCTCTATCCAAGACACATCAGCTTCTTCTCAGAACCACTGGACTCGGAGCACGCAGACCACCAGGGAATCTCAAACCAGCACCCTAACACACAGAACCACTTCAACTCCTTCTTTCTCTCCAAGTGTACACAATGTGACAGGGACTGTTTCTCAGAAGACATCTCCTTCAGGTGAAACAGCTACCTCATCCCTCTGTAGTGTCACAAACACATCCATGATGACATCAGAGAAGATAACAGTGACAACCTCCACAGGCTCCACTCTTGGAAACCCAGGGGAGACATCATCAGTACCTGTTACTGGAAGTCTTATGCCAGTCACCTCAGCAGCCTTAGTAACATTTGATCCAGAAGGACAATCACCAGCAACTTTCTCAAGGACTTCTACTCAGGACACAACAGCTTTTTCTAAGAACCACCAGACTCAGAGCGTGGAGACCACCAGAGTATCTCAAATCAACACCCTCAACACCCTCACACCGGTTACAACATCAACTGTTTTATCCTCACCAAGTGGATTCAACCCAAGTGGAACAGTTTCTCAGGAGACATTCCCTTCTGGTGAAACAACCACCTCATCCCCTTCCAGTGTCAGCAATACATTCCTGGTAACATCAAAGGTGTTCAGAATGCCAACCTCCAGAGACTCTACTCTTGGAAACACAGAGGAGACATCACTATCTGTAAGTGGAACCATTTCTGCAATCACTTCCAAAGTTTCAACCATATGGTGGTCAGACACTCTGTCAACAGCACTCTCCCCCAGTTCTCTACCTCCAAAAATATCCACAGCTTTCCACACCCAGCAGAGTGAAGGTGCAGAGACCACAGGACGGCCTCATGAGAGGAGCTCATTCTCTCCAGGTGTGTCTCAAGAAATATTTACTCTACATGAAACAACAACATGGCCTTCCTCATTCTCCAGCAAAGGCCACACAACTTGGTCACAAACAGAACTGCCCTCAACATCAACAGGTGCTGCCACTAGGCTTGTCACAGGAAATCCATCTACAGGGACAGCTGGCACTATTCCAAGGGTCCCCTCTAAGGTCTCAGCAATAGGGGAACCAGGAGAGCCCACCACATACTCCTCCCACAGCACAACTCTCCCAAAAACAACAGGGGCAGGCGCCCAGACACAATGGACACAAGAAACGGGGACCACTGGAGAGGCTCTTCTCAGCAGCCCAAGCTACAGTGTGACTCAGATGATAAAAACGGCCACATCCCCATCTTCTTCACCTATGCTGGATAGACACACATCCCAACAAATTACAACGGCACCATCAACAAATCATTCAACAATACATTCCACAAGCACCTCTCCTCAGGAATCACCAGCTGTTTCCCAAAGGGGTCACACTCAAGCCCCGCAGACCACACAAGAATCACAAACCACGAGGTCCGTCTCCCCCATGACTGACACCAAGACAGTCACCACCCCAGGTTCTTCCTTCACAGCCAGTGGGCACTCGCCCTCAGAAATTGTTCCTCAGGACGCACCCACCATAAGTGCAGCAACAACCTTTGCCCCAGCTCCCACCGGGGATGGTCACACAACCCAGGCCCCGACCACAGCACTGCAGGCAGCACCCAGCAGCCATGATGCCACCCTGGGGCCCTCAGGAGGCACGTCACTTTCCAAAACAGGTGCCCTTACTCTGGCCAACTCTGTAGTGTCAACACCAGGGGGCCCAGAAGGACAATGGACATCAGCCTCTGCCAGCACCTCACCTGACACAGCAGCAGCCATGACCCATACCCACCAGGCTGAGAGCACAGAGGCCTCTGGACAAACACAGACCAGCGAACCGGCCTCCTCAGGGTCACGAACCACCTCAGCGGGCACAGCTACCCCTTCCTCATCCGGGGCGAGTGGCACAACACCTTCAGGAAGCGAAGGAATATCCACCTCAGGAGAGACGACAAGGTTTTCATCAAACCCCTCCAGGGACAGTCACACAACCCAGTCAACAACCGAATTGCTGTCCGCCTCAGCCAGTCATGGTGCCATCCCAGTAAGCACAGGAATGGCGTCTTCGATCGTCCCCGGCACCTTTCATCCCACCCTCTCTGAGGCCTCCACTGCAGGGAGACCGACAGGACAGTCAAGCCCAACTTCTCCCAGTGCCTCTCCTCAGGAGACAGCCGCCATTTCCCGGATGGCCCAGACTCAGAGGACAAGAACCAGCAGAGGGTCTGACACTATCAGCCTGGCGTCCCAGGCAACCGACACCTTCTCAACAGTCCCACCCACACCTCCATCGATCACATCCACTGGGCTTACATCTCCACAAACCGAGACCCACACTCTGTCACCTTCAGGGTCTGGTAAAACCTTCACCACGGCCCTCATCAGCAACGCCACCCCTCTTCCTGTCACCTACGCTTCCTCGGCATCCACAGGTCACACCACCCCTCTTCATGTCACCGATGCTTCCTCAGTATCCACAGGTCACGCCACCCCTCTTCCTGTCACCAGCCCTTCCTCAGTATCCACAGGTCACACCACCCCTCTTCCTGTCACCGACACTTCCTCAGAATCCACAGGTCACGTCACCCCTCTTCCTGTCACCAGCTTTTCCTCAGCATCCACAGGTGACAGCACCCCTCTTCCTGTCACTGACACTTCCTCAGCATCCACAGGTCACGTCACCCCTCTTCCTGTCACCAGCCTTTCCTCAGCATCCACAGGTGACACCACCCCTCTTCCTGTCACTGACACTTCCTCAGCATCCACAGGTCACGCCACCTCTCTTCCTGTCACCGACACTTCCTCAGTATCCACAGGTCACACCACCCCTCTTCCTGTCACCGACACTTCCTCAGCATCCACAGGTCACGCCACCTCTCTTCCTGTCACCGACACTTCCTCAGTATCCACAGGTCACACCACCCCTCTTCATGTCACTGATGCTTCCTCAGCATCCACAGGTCAGGCCACCCCTCTTCCTGTCACCAGCCTTTCCTCAGTATCCACAGGTGACACCACGCCTCTTCCTGTCACTAGCCCTTCCTCAGCATCCACAGGTCACGCCACCCCTCTTCTTGTCACCGACACTTCCTCAGCATCCACAGGACACGCCACCCCTCTTCCTGTCACCGACGCTTCCTCAGTGTCCACAGATCACGCCACCTCTCTTCCTGTAACCATCCCTTCCGCAGCATCCACAGGTCACACCACCCCTCTTCCTGTCACCGACACTTCCTCAGCATCCACAGGTCAGGCCACCTCTCTTCTTGTCACCGACACTTCCTCAGTATCCACAGGTGACACCACGCCTCTTCCTGTCACTAGCACTTCCTCAGCATCCACAGGTCACGTCACTCCTCTTCATGTCACCAGCCCTTCCTCAGCATCCACAGGTCACGCCACCCCTCTTCCTGTCACCAGCCTTTCCTCAGCATCCACAGGTGACACCATGCCTCTTCCTGTCACTAGCCCTTCCTCAGCATCCACAGGTGACACCACCCCTCTTCCTGTCACCGACGCTTCCTCAGTATCCACAGGTCACACCACCCCTCTTCATGTCACTGATGCTTCCTCAGCATCCACAGGTCAGGCCACCCCTCTTCCTGTCACCAGCCTTTCCTCAGTATCCACAGGTGACACCACGCCTCTTCCTGTCACTAGCCCTTCCTCAGCATCCACAGGTCACGCCACCCCTCTTCTTGTCACCGACACTTCCTCAGCATCCACAGGACACGCCACCCCTCTTCCTGTCACCGACGCTTCCTCAGTGTCCACAGATCACGCCACCTCTCTTCCTGTAACCATCCCTTCCGCAGCATCCACAGGTCACACCACCCCTCTTCCTGTCACCGACACTTCCTCAGCATCCACAGGTCAGGCCACCTCTCTTCTTGTCACCGACACTTCCTCAGTATCCACAGGTGACACCACGCCTCTTCCTGTCACTAGCACTTCCTCAGCATCCACAGGTCACGTCACTCCTCTTCATGTCACCAGCCCTTCCTCAGCATCCACAGGTCACGCCACCCCTCTTCCTGTCACCAGCCTTTCCTCAGCATCCACAGGTGACACCATGCCTCTTCCTGTCACTAGCCCTTCCTCAGCATCCACAGGTGACACCACCCCTCTTCCTGTCACCGACGCTTCCTCAGTATCCACAGGTCACACCACCCCTCTTCCTGTCACCAGCCCTTCCTCAGCATCTACAGGTCACACCACCCCTCTTCCTGTCACCGACACTTCCTCAGCATCCAAAGGTGACACCACCCCTCTTCCTGTCACCAGCCCTTCCTCAGCATCTACAGGTCACACCACCCCTCTTCCTGTCACCGACACTTCCTCAGCATCCACAGGTGACACCACCCCTCTTCCTGTCACCAATGCTTCCTCATTATCCACAGGTCACGCCACCCCTCTTCATGTCACCAGCCCTTCCTCAGCATCCACAGGTCACGCCACCCCTCTTCCTGTCACCAGCACTTCCTCAGCATCCACCGGTCACGCCACCCCTCTTCCTGTCACCGGCCTTTCCTCAGCTACCACAGATGACACCACCCGTCTTCCTGTCACCGACGTTTCCTCGGCATCCACAGGTCAGGCCACCCCTCTTCCTGTCACCAGCCTTTCCTCAGTATCCACAGGTGACACCACGCCTCTTCCTGTCACTAGCCCTTCCTCAGCATCCACAGGTCACGCCAGCCCTCTTCTTGTCACTGACGCTTCCTCAGCATCCACAGGTCAGGCCACCCCTCTTCCTGTCACCGACACTTCCTCAGTATCCACAGCTCACGCCACCCCACTTCCTGTCACCGGCCTTTCTTCAGCTTCCACAGATGACACCACCCGTCTTCCTGTCACCGACGTTTCCTCGGCATCCACAGGTCAGGCCATCCCTCTTCCTGTCACCAGCCCTTCCTCAGCATCCACAGGTGACACCACCCCTCTTCCTGTCACCGACGCTTCCTCAGCATCCACAGGTGACACCACCTCTCTTCCTGTCACCATCCCTTCCTCAGCATCTTCAGGTCACACCACCTCTCTTCCTGTCACCGACGCTTCCTCAGTGTCCACAGGTCACGCCACCTCTCTTCTTGTCACCGACGCTTCCTCAGTATCCACAGGTGACACCACCCCTCTTCCTGTCACCGACACTAACTCAGCATCCACAGGTGACACCACCCCTCTTCATGTCACCGACGCTTCCTCAGTATCCACAGGTCACGCCACCTCTCTTCCTGTCACCAGCCTTTCCTCAGCATCCACAGGTGACACCACGCCTCTTCCTGTCACTAGCCCTTCCTCAGCATCCTCAGGTCACACCACCCCTCTTCCTGTCACCGACGCTTCCTCAGTACCCACAGGTCACGCCACCTCTCTTCCTGTCACCGACGCTTCCTCAGTGTCCACAGGTCACGCCACCCCTCTTCCTGTCACCGACGCTTCCTCAGTGTCCACAGGTCATGCCACCCCTCTTCCGGTCACCGACACTTCCTCAGTATCTACAGGACAGGCCACCCCTCTTCCTGTCACCAGCCTTTCCTCAGCATCCACTGGTGACACCACGCCGCTTCCTGTCACCGATACTTCCTCAGCATCCACAGGTCAGGACACCCCTCTTCCTGTCACCAGCCTTTCCTCAGTATCCACAGGTGACACCACGCCTCTTCCTGTCACTAACCCTTCCTCAGCATCCACAGGTCACGCCACCCCTCTTCTTGTCACCGACGCTTCCTCAATATCCACAGGTCACGCCACCTCTCTTCTTGTCACCGACGCTTCCTCAGTATCCACAGGTCACGCCACCGCTCTTCATGACACCGATGCTTCCTCATTATCCACAGGGGACACCACCCCTCTTCCTGTCACCAGCCCTTCCTCAACATCCACAGGTGACACCACCCCTCTTCCTGTCACCGAAACTTCCTCAGTATCCACAGGTCACGCCACCTCTCTTCCTGTCACCGACACTTCCTCAGCATCCACAGGTCACGCCACCTCTCTTCCTGTCACCGACACTTCCTCAGCATCCACAGGTCACGCCACCCCTCTTCCTGTCACCGACACTTCCTCAGCATCCACAGGTCAGGCCACCCCTCTTCCTGTCACCAGCCCTTCCTCAGCATCCACAGGTCACGCCATCCCTCTTCTTGTCACCGACACTTCCTCAGCATCCACAGGACAGGCCACCCCTCTTCCTGTCACCAGCCTTTCCTCAGCATCCACAGGTGACACCACCCCTCTTCCTGTCACCGACGCTTCCTCAGTGTCCACAGGTCACGCCACCTCTCTTCCTGTCACCAGCCTTTCCTCAGTATCCACAGGTGACACCACTCCTCTTCCTGTCACTAGCCCTTCCTCAGCATCCACAGGTCACGCCACCCCTCTTCATGTCACCGACGCTTCCTCAGCATCCACAGGTCACGCCACCCCTCTTCCTGTCACCAGCCTTTCCTCAGCATCCACAGGTGACACCACGCCTCTTCCTGTCACTAGCCCTTCCTCAGCATCCACAGGTCACGCCACCCCTCTTCATGTCACCGACGCTTCCTCAGTATCCACAGGTGACACCACCCCTCTTCCTGTCACCAGCTCTTCCTCAGCATCCTCAGGTCACACCACCCCTCTTCCTGTCACCGACGCTTCCTCAGCATCCACAGGTGACACCACCCCTCTTCCTGTCACCGACACTTCCTCAGCATCCACAGGTCACGCCACCCATCTTCCTGTCACCGGCCTTTCCTCAGCTTCCACAGGTGACACCACCCGTCTTCCTGTCACCAACGTTTCCTCGGCATCCACAGGTCATGCCACCCCTCTTCCTGTCACCAGCACTTCCTCAGCATCCACAGGTGACACCACCCCTCTTCCTGGCACCGACACTTCCTCAGTATCCACAGGTCACACCACCCCTCTTCTTGTCACCGACGCTTCGTCAGTATCCACAGGTGACACCACCCGTCTTCCTGTCACCAGCCCTTCCTCAGCATCTACAGGTCACACCACCCCTCTACCTGTCACCGACACTCCCTCAGCATCCACAGGTGACACCACCCCTCTTCCTGTCACCAATGCTTCCTCATTATCCACACGTCACGCCACCTCTCTTCATGTCACCAGCCCTTCCTCAGCATCCACAGGTCACGCCACCTCTCTTCCTGTCACCGACACTTCCGCAGCATCCACAGGTCACGCCACCCCTCTTCCTGTCACCAGCACTTCCTCAGCATCCACAGGTGACACCACCCCTCTTCCTGTCACCGACACTTACTCAGCATCCACAGGTCAGGCCACCCCTCTTCCTGTCACCAGCCTTTCCTCAGTATCCACAGGTGACACCACGCCTCTTCCTGTCACTAGCCCTTCCTCAGCATCCACAGGTCACGCCACTCCTCTTCTTGTCACCGACGCTTCCTCAGCATCCACAGGTCAGGCCACCCCTCTTCCTGTCACCAGCCTTTCCTCAGTATCCACAGGTGACACCACGCCTCTTCCTGTCACTAGCCCTTCCTCAGCATCCACCGGTCATGCCACCTCTCTTCCTGTCACCGACACTTCCTCAGCATCCACAGGTGACACCACCTCTCTTCCTGTCACCGACACTTCCTCAGCATACACAGGTGACACCACCTCTCTTCCTGTCACCGACACTTCCTCATCATCCACAGGTGACACCACCCCTCTTCTTGTCACCGAGACTTCCTCAGTATCCACAGGTGACACCACCCCTCTTCCTGTCACCGACACTTCCTCAGCATCCACAGGTCACGCCACCCCTCTTCCTGTCACCAACACTTCCTCAGTATCCACAGGTCACGCCACCCCTCTTCATGTCACCAGCCCTTCCTCAGCATCCACAGGTCACACCACCCCTCTTCCTGTCACCGACGCTTCGTCAGTGTCCACAGGTCACGCCACCTCTCTTCCTGTCACCGACGCTTCCTCAGTGTTCACAGGTCATGCCACCTCTCTTCCTGTCACCATCCCTTCCTCAGCATCCTCAGGTCACACCACCCCTCTTCCTGTCACCGACGCTTCCTCAGTGTCCACAGGTCACGCCACCTCTCTTCCTGTCACCGACGCTTCCTCAGTGTCCACAGGTCATGCCACCCCTCTTCCTGTCACCGACGCTTCCTCAGTGTCCACAGGTCACGCTACCCCTCTTCCTCTCACCAGCCTTTCCTCAGTATCCACAGGTGACACCACGCCTCTTCCTGTCACCGACACTTCCTCAGCATCCACAGGTCAGGCCACCCCTCTTCCTGTCACCAGCCTTTCCTCAGTATCCACAGGTGACACCACCCCTCTTCCTGTCACCGACACTTCCTCAGCATCCACAGGTCACGCCACCTCTCTTCCTGTCACCGACACTTCCTCAGCATCCACAGGTCACGCCACCCCTCTTCCTGACACCGACACTTCCTCAGCATCCACAGGTCACGCCACCCTTCTTCCTGTCACCGACACTTCCTCAGCATCCATAGGTCACGCCACCTCTCTTCCTGTCACCGACACTTCCTCAATATCCACAGGTCACGCCACCCCTCTTCATGTCACCAGCCCTTCCTCAGCATCCACCGGTCACGCCACCCCGCTTCCTGTCACCGACACTTCCTCAGCATCCACAGGTCACGCCAACCCTCTTCATGTCACCAGCCCTTCCTCAGCATCCACCGGTCACGCCACCCCGCTTCCTGTCACCGACACTTCCTCAGCATCCACAGGTCACGCCACCCCTCTTCCTGTCACCAGCCTTTCCTCAGTATCCACAGGTGACACCACGCCTCTTCCTGTCACTAGCCCTTCCTCAGCATCCACAGGTCACACCACCCCTCTTCCTGTCACCGACACTTCCTCAGCATCCACAGGTCAGGCCACCGCTCTTCCTGTCACCAGCACTTCCTCAGCATCCACAGGTGACACCACCCCTCTTCCTGTCACCGACACTTCCTCAGCATCCACAGGTCAGGCCACCCCTCTTCCTGTCACCAGCCTTTCCTCAGTATCCACAGGTGACACCACGCCTCTTCCTGTCACTAGCCCTTCCTCAGCATCCACAGGTCACGCCACTCCTCTTCTTGTCACCGACGCTTCCTCAGCATCCACAGGTCAGGCCACCCCTCTTCCTGTCACCAGCCTTTCCTCAGTATCCACAGGTGACACCACGCCTCTTCCTGTCACTAGCCCTTCCTCAGCATCCACCGGTCATGCCACCTCTCTTCCTGTCACCGACACTTCCTCAGCATCCACAGGTGACACCACCTCTCTTCCTGTCACCGACACTTCCTCAGCATACACAGGTGACACCACCTCTCTTCCTGTCACCGACACTTCCTCATCATCCACAGGTGACACCACCCCTCTTCTTGTCACCGAGACTTCCTCAGTATCCACAGGTCACGCCACTCCTCTTCTTGTCACCGACGCTTCCTCAGCATCCACAGGTCACGCCACCCCTCTTCATGTCACCAGCCCTTCCTCAGCATCCACAGGTGACACCACCCCTGTGCCTGTCACCGACACTTCCTCAGTATCCACAGGTCACGCCACCCCTCTTCCTGTCACCGGCCTTTCCTCAGCTTCCACAGGTGACACCACCCGTCTTCCTGTCACCGACATTTCCTCGGCATCCACAGGTCAGGCCACCCCTCTTCCTGTCACCAACACTTCCTCAGTATCCACAGGTGACACCATGCCTCTTCCTGTCACTAGCCCTTCCTCAGCATCCACAGGTCACGCCACCCCTCTTCCTGTCACCAGCACTTCCTCAGCATCCACCGGTCACGCCACCCCTGTTCCTGTCACCAGCACTTCCTCAGCATCTACAGGTCACACCACCCCTCTTCCTGTCACCGACACTTCCTCAGCATCCACAGGTGACACCACCCCTCTTCCTGTCACCAGCCCTTCCTCAGCATCTACAGGTCACACCACCCCTCTTCATGTCACCATCCCTTCCTCAGCATCCACAGGTGACACCAGCACTCTTCCTGTCACCGGCGCTTCCTCAGCATCCACCGGTCACGCCACCCCTCTTCCTGTCACCGACACTTCCTCAGTATCCACCGGTCACGCCACGCCTCTTCCTGTCACCAGCCTTTCCTCAGTATCCACAGGTGACACCACCCCTCTTCCTGTCACCGACGCTTCCTCGGCATCCACAGGTCAGGCCACCCCTCTTCCTGTCACCAGCCTTTCCTCAGTATCCACAGGTGACACCACCCCTCTTCTTGTCACCGACGCTTCCTCAGTATCCACAGGTCACGCCACCCCTCTTCCTGTCACCGACACTTCCTCAGCATCCACAGGTGACACCACCCGTCTTCCTGTCACGGACACTTCCTCAGCATCCACAGGTCAGGCCACCCCTCTTCCTGTCACCAGCCTTTCCTCAGTATCCACAGGTGACACCACCCCTCTTCTTGTCACCGACGCTTCCTCAGTATCCACAGGTCACGCCACCCCTCTTCCTGTCACCGACACTTCCTCAGCATCCACAGGTGACACCACCCGTCTTCCTGTCACGGACACTTCCTCAGCATCCACAGGTCAGGCCACCCCTCTTCCTGTCACCATCCCTTCCTCATCATCCTCAGGTCACACCACCCCTCTTCCTGTCACCAGCACTTCCTCAGTATCTACAGGTCACGTCACCCCTCTTCATGTCACCAGCCCTTCCTCAGCATCCACAGGTCACGTCACCCCTCTTCCTGTCACCAGCACTTCCTCAGCATCCACAGGTCACGCCACCCCTCTTCTTGTCACCGACGCTTCCTCAGTGTCCACAGGTCACGCCACGCCTCTTCCTGTCACCGACGCTTCCTCAGCATCCACAGGTGACACCACCCCTCTTCCTGTCACCGACACTTCCTCAGCATCCACAGGTCAGGCCACCCCTCTTCCTGTCACCAGCCTTTCCTCAGTATCCACAGGTGACACCACCCCTCTTCCTGTCACCGACGCTTCCTCAGCATCCACAGGTCACGCCACCCCTCTTCCTGTCACCATCCCTTCCTCAGTATCCACAGGTGACACCATGCCTCTTCCTGTCACTAGCCCTTCCTCAGCATCCACAGGTCACGCCACCCCTCTTCCTGTTACCGGCCTTTCCTCAGCTTCCACAGGTGACACCACCCCTCTTCCTGTCACCGACACTTCCTCAGCATCCACACGTCACGCCACCCCTCTTCCTGTCACCGACACTTCCTCAGCTTCCACAGATGACACCACCCGTCTTCCTGTCACCGACGTTTCCTCGGCATCCACAGGACATGCCACCCCTCTTCCTGTCACCAGCACTTCCTCAGCATCCACAGGTGACACCACCCCTCTTCCTGTCACCGACACTTCCTCAGTATCCACAGGTCACGCCACCTCTCTTCCTGTCACCAGCCGTTCCTCAGCATCCACAGGTCACGCCACCCCCCTTCCTGTCACCGACACTTCCTCAGTATCCACAGGTCACGCCACCCCTCTTCCTGTCACCAGCACTTCCTCAGTATCTACAGGTCACGCCACCCCTCTTCCTGTCACCAGCCCTTCCTCAGCATCCACAGGTCACGCCACCCCTGTTCCTGTCACCAGCACTTCCTCAGCATCCACAGGTGACACCACCCCTCTTCCTGTCACCAATGCTTCCTCATTATCCACAGGTCACGCCACCCCTCTTCATGTCACCAGCCCTTCCTCAGCATCCAGAGGTGACACCAGCACTCTTCCTGTCACCGATGCTTCCTCAGCATCCACCGGTCACGCCACCCCTCTTCCTCTCACCAGCCTTTCCTCAGTATCCACAGGTGACACCACGCCTCTTCCTGTCACCGACACTTCCTCTGCATCCACAGGTCAGGCCACCCCTCTTCCTGTCACCAGCCTTTCCTCAGTATCCACAGGTGACACCACGCCTCTTCCTGTCACCATCCCTTCCTCAGCATCCTCAGGTCACACCACCTCTCTTCCTGTCACCGACGCTTCCTCAGTGTCCACAGGTCACGGCACCCCTCTTCCTGTCACCAGCACTTCCTCAGCATCCACAGGTGACACCACCCCTCTTCCTGTCACCGACACTTCCTCAGCATCCACAGGTCACGCCACCCCTCTTCCTGTCACCGACACTTCCTCAGCATCCACAGGTCACGCCACCCCTCTTCCTGTCACCAGCCTTTCCTCAGTATCCACAGGTCACGCCACCCCTCTTGCTGTCAGCAGTGCTACCTCAGCTTCCACAGTATCCTCGGACTCCCCTCTGAAGATGGAAACACCAGGTAGCTGCCAACTGCCTCGCCTTTATGTCTCCAAACACCCCGCCTTGTCTTTTCACGTGTCCAGGAATGACAACACCGTCACTGAAGACAGACGGTGGGAGACGCACAGCCACATCACCACCCCCCACAACCTCCCAGACCATCATTTCCACCATTCCCAGCACTGCCATGCACACCCGCTCCACAGCTGCCCCCATCCCCATCCTGCCTGAGAGAGGTGAGGCCATACAGGTGAGGCCTGTGCCTTTTTGGACTTCCTGCTCTTCTCTGTCCTGGCCCAGGAGTTTCCCTCTTCCCCTATGGGGCAGGCGCCGGGGACCTGGAGTTCGTCAGGAGGACCGTGGACTTCACCTCCCCACTCTTCAAGCCGGCGACTGGCTTCCCCCTTGGCTCCTCTCTCCGTGATTCCCTCTACGTGAGTCCGGGCTGCGGCCCGCGCAGCCTGAACTGAATGCTGACCACAAAACCCATGTGCTCAGTTCACAGACAATGGCCAGATCATCTTCCCAGAGTCAGACTACCAGATTTTCTCCTACCCCAACCCACTCCCAACAGGCTTCACAGGCCGGGACCCTGTGGCCCTGGTGGCTCCGTTCTGGGACGATGCTGACTTCTCCACTGGTCGGGGGACCACATTTTATCAGGTGAGCCTTTCAAAGCCTGGCAGTCAGGATCCTTGGCTTGTTTTCATCTGCCCTCCTTTCCTAGGAATACGAGACGTTCTATGGTGAACACAGCCTGCTAGTCCAGCAGGCCGAGTCTTGGATTAGAAAGATGACAAACAACGGGGGCTACAAGGCCAGGTGGGCCCTAAAGGTCACGTGGGTCAATGCCCACGCCTATCCTGCCCAGTGGACCCTCGGGGTGAGTAGACCCCTGGGCAGCTCCCAGGAGCTGCATCCCTGTGTTTTCTTCCACCCACCCCCAGAGCAACACCTACCAAGCCATCCTCTCCACGGACGGGAGCAGGTCCTATGCCCTGTTTCTCTACCAGAGCGGTGGGATGCAGTGGGACGTGGCCCAGCGCTCAGGCAACCCGGTGCTCATGGGCTTCTCTAGGTAGGATGGGAGGGGCTGTCAGCACTGAGCAGGCAGAGGCCTGAGAGTCTCTCCTTTCCTGCAGTGGAGATGGCTATTTCGAAAACAGCCCACTGATGTCCCAGCCAGTGTGGGAGAGGTATCGCCCTGATAGATTCCTGAATTCCAACTCAGGTAAAAGTGCCACCTTATCACACCTGAGCTGGATAAGCCCTTTCCCCCCCATCCCCGACCTCAGGCCTCCAAGGGCTGCAGTTCTACAGGCTACACCGGGAAGAAAGGCCCAACTACCGTCTCGAGTGCCTGCAGTGGCTGAAGAGCCAGCCTCGGTGGCCCAGCTGGGGCTGGAACCAGGTCTCCTGCCCTTGTTCCTGGCAGCAGGGACGACGGGACTTACGATTCCAACCCGTCAGCATAGGTGACACCTCCTTCCCGCCCCCCACAAGCCCACCTGGGCCTGAGTGGGACTGGACTTGTTTCAGGTCGCTGGGGCCTCGGCAGTAGGCAGCTGTGCAGCTTCACCTCTTGGCGAGGAGGCGTGTGCTGCAGCTACGGGCCCTGGGGAGAGTTTCGTGAAGGCTGGCACGTGCAGCGTCCTTGGCAGTTGGGTGCGTGAGTCCGTGATCTCAACCCCACCTTCCAACCTCCCCGACTCACTGCTGTTCTCCGCAGCCCAGGAACTGGAGCCACAGAGCTGGTGCTGCCGCTGGAATGACAAGCCCTACCTCTGTGCCCTGTACCAGCAGAGGCGGCCCCACGTGGGCTGTGCTACATACAGGCCCCCACAGCCCGGTGAGCGACAGGGCCCAGGCCCAGGAAGAGCCATGCTGAGGCAGCATCTCTTTTTTCCTTCCAGCCTGGATGTTCGGGGACCCCCACATCACCACCTTGGATGGTGTCAGTTACACCTTCAATGGGCTGGGGGACTTCCTGCTGGTCGGGGCCCAAGACGGGAACTCCTCCTTCCTGCTTCAGGGCCGCACCGCCCAGACTGGCTCAGCCCAGGCCACCAACTTCATCGCCTTTGCGGCTCAGTACCGCTCCAGCAGCCTGGGCCCCGTCACGGTGAGTGAGGGGTGCCGGGAACCTCCCTGCATTCGGGCTCAGGCCCCCTCCCATCTCCTTCCAGGTCCAATGGCTCCTTGAGCCTCACGACGCAATCCGTGTCCTGCTGGATAACCAGACTGTGACATTTCAGCCTGACCATGAAGACGGCGGAGGTAGGTTGGGGAGCGCCGGCCGCCCCCTCCCCGGCTTCCTCTCCGCTGCCTCCCGATGCTCCAGGCCAGGAGACGTTCAACGCCACCGGAGTCCTCCTGAGCCGCAACGGCTCTGAGGTCTCGGCCAGCTTCGACGGCTGGGCCACCGTCTCGGTGATCGCGCTCTCCAACATCCTCCACGCCTCCGCCAGCCTCCCGCCCGAGTACCAGAACCGCACGGAGGGGCTCCTGGGTGAGGGCGGCTCGGACCTGCCTCTGAGGCTCCAGGGTGGCCAACCTCCCACTCTGTCCCTCAGGGGTCTGGAATAACAATCCAGAGGACGACTTCAGGATGCCCAATGGCTCCACCATTCCCCCAGGGAGCCCTGAGGAGATGCTTTTCCACTTTGGAATGACCTGTGAGTCTGGGCAGGGTCCTGGGGCAGAGGGGTGCCTGGTACCACCGCGCTCTGTGTGTTACAGGGCAGATCAACGGGACAGGCCTCCTTGGCAAGAGGAATGACCAGCTGCCTTCCAACTTCACCCCTGTTTTCTACTCACAACTGCAAAAAAACAGCTCCTGGGCTGAACATTTGATCTCCAACTGTGACGGAGATAGCTCATGCATCTATGACACCCTGGCCCTGCGCAACGCAAGCATCGGACTTCACACGAGGGAAGTCAGTAAAAACTACGAGCAGGCGAACGCCACCCTCAGTAAGTGGCCCGAGGCCTGGGGAGGCCTTTTCCTCGGAACCCCCATTCCCTCTTTGTGTTTCAGATCAGTACCCGCCCTCCATCAATGGTGGTCGTGTGATTGAAGCCTACAAGGGGCAGACCACGCTGATTCAGTACACCAGCAATGCTGAGGATGCCAACTTCACGCTCAGAGACAGCTGCACCGACTTGGAGCTCTTTGGTAGGACTATTTGGCTGGCTGGGGAGAGTGGGAGCTCTCAACATTCTCATCTTCCCCGGGGCAGAGAATGGGACGTTGCTGTGGACACCCAAGTCGCTGGAGCCATTCACTCTGGAGATTCTAGCAAGAAGTGCCAAGATTGGCTTGGCATCTGCACTCCAGCCCAGGACTGTGGTCTGCCATTGCAATGCAGAGAGCCAGTGTTTGTACAATCAGACCAGCAGGGTGGGCAACTCCTCCCTGGAGGTGAGTGTTGGGAGGTGGGGGAGGAGTTTCTGCTGGCCGCCCGTGATCGGCAACCCTCCTCCAGGTGGCTGGCTGCAAGTGTGACGGGGGCACCTTCGGCCGCTACTGCGAGGGCTCCGAGGATGCCTGTGAGGAGCCGTGCTTCCCGAGTGTCCACTGCGTTCCTGGGAAGGGCTGCGAGGCCTGCCCTCCAAACCTGACTGGGGATGGGCGGCACTGTGCGGGTGAGCCGGGAACAGGGCCTGGAGCAGGCGCTCGCTGCTGCTGACCTCCCTACTCACTCTGCAGCTCTGGGGAGCTCTTTCCTGTGTCAGAACCAGTCCTGCCCTGTGAATTACTGCTACAATCAAGGCCACTGCTACATCTCCCAGACTCTGGGCTGTCAGCCCATGTGCACCTGCCCCCCAGCCTTCACTGACAGCCGCTGCTTCCTGGCTGGGAACAACTTCAGTCCAACTGTCAACCTAGGTACCGCCAGAGACCCCGCCCTCTCACCCCCGGGTGATGATACATTTGCTTCTCCCATCTCCAGAACTTCCCTTAAGAGTCATCCAGCTCTTGCTCAGTGAAGAGGAAAATGCCTCCATGGCAGAAGTCAACGCCTCGGTCAGTGCTGCAGGCCGCGCTCTGGGTGGGAGCCCCCACCCCCATCTGCCATCCTCTAACCTAGGTGGCATACAGACTGGGGACCCTGGACATGCGGGCCTTTCTCCGCAACAGCCAAGTGGAACGAATGTAAGTGGGACTGTGTCCCCCTAAGCCCCCAGCCACCCCCCCTCACCGTTGCCCTCCCACACAGCGATTCTGCAGCACCGGCCTCGGGAAGCCCCATCCAACACTGGATGGTCATCTCGGAGTTCCAGTACCGCCCTCGGGGCCCGGTCATTGACTTCCTGAACAACCAGCTGCTGGCCGCGGTGGTGGAGGCGTTCTTATACCACGTTCCACGGAGGAGTGAGGAGCCCAGGAACGACGTGGTCTTCCAGCCCATCTCCGGGGAAGACGTGCGCGATGTGACAGCCCGTGAGTCCGTCCATTCCGGGGACACTATGGGGCTTTCTGTGTTAATCTGTGTCCTTCCCGACAGTGAACGTGAGCACGCTGAAGGCTTACTTCAGATGCGATGGCTACAAGGGCTACGACCTGGTCTACAGCCCCCAGAGCGGCTTCACCTGCGTGTCCCCGTGCAGTAGGGGCTACTGTGACCATGGAGGCCAGTGCCAGCACCTGCCCAGTGGGCCCCGCTGCAGGTGCATAGGGCTGTGGCCAGGAGGTGGAGGACCTGACCGCCTGTCTGTCTCTCTTGGTCACCAGCTGTGTGTCCTTCTCCATCTACACGGCCTGGGGCGAGCACTGTGAGCACCTGAGCATGAAACTCGACGCGTTCTTCGGCATCTTCTTTGGGGCCCTGGGCGGCCTCTTGCTGCTGGGGGTCGGGACGTTCGTGGTCCTGCGCTTCTGGGGTTGCTCCGGGGCCAGGTTCTCCTATTTCCTGAACTCAGCTGAGGCCTTGCCTTGAAGGGGCAGCTGTGGCCTAGGCTACCTCAAGACTCACCTCATCCTTACCGCACATTTAAGGCGCCATTGCTTTTGGGAGACTGGAAAAGGGAAGGTGACTGAAGGCTGTCAGGATTCTTCAAGGAGAATGAATACTGGGAATCAAGACAAGACTATACCTTATCCATAGGCGCAGGTGCACAGGGGGAGGCCATAAAGATCAAACATGCATGGATGGGTCCTCACGCAGACACACCCACAGAAGGACACTAGCCTGTGCACGCGCGCGTGCACACACACACACACACACACGAGTTCATAATGTGGTGATGGCCCTAAGTTAAGCAAAATGCTTCTGCACACAAAACTCTCTGGTTTACTTCAAATTAACTCTATTTAAATAAAGTCTCTCTGACTTTTTGTGTCTCCAAAACCAGGAATTCCATTCTTGATTTTCTT